CAGGATTTGGGTCCTGGTGACCACCAAGGATGGGGGTTCTTGGACCAGAGCTAAGATAAAACAGGCTGCCTGACTCTCCAGAGCCCACTGGGGGCCCCGTGCACATTGTTCCCCTCATCCACGCCTCCCCAGGGCCACTGGTCAGGACCACCCTCTGGACACAGCCCCAGGACCTGGGTAGGACCAGCCTGGTCTCCGCATTCGATATGCCCGGGCATGGGGGCACAGGCCTAAGGGGCACTGTCCTGTCTGTAGATGCTGCGGGAAATCACAGATCAGAAACAACGTGGCGGCACTGAAGGAGGCCATCAAGGACAAGGAGGCACCTCTGCACATAGCCCAGACCCTTCTGTACCTGCGCTTGCACTGGCCCAACATGGAGCTGTGTGGCAATGCAGCCCAGTTCAGGTGCTGCCTGGGCCTCTGAGGCAGTCCCACTTGCCCCCGTCCACCTCCTCGCTGTGACCCTTTCCAGTAAACACTCCAATCTCCACACACACATCCCCCGCAGGTGCTGAGAGGGGAGGGAGACTTTGCGGCCACACGCAACATGCAAGCACACCTTAAACACACAGATGATATAGACATGACACTGGGCAGGTCATGGGTCGGGTGCCTCTCAGTGCCAGGGACCTGTGCCCACGTGGTCTCACCCCACCCTGTGCTACCTCGTCTTCCCGGGAAGAAGCTCCTTCAGACAAGGTGAGCTCCTGGAGGCCACGGGGCCAGAGAGGCCAGGGAGGGCCATTCCCTGCTGCCCTGAGGGTGCTGTCCCCACCTCTGGTGGAAAGTATGACCTACGCCTGGGCTATAGGCATAGATGGGCCGTCCTTTTGTTTCCCTTGTTAATGGATGCCTGGTGGCCCCTTCTGAGCCTAAGTACCTTTCTTCCTTTCCTGCCCCTCAGTTCCTTCAAGGAACTGGGTGCCTCCTTCCGTCAAATATCAGGAATGGAAAGAACTGAGCCTTGTCGGCTGAGGCCAGTCCTGTTCTGCCAGGGTCGAGATTGCACGCAGGTCACTCATTCCCACTCAGGACCGTGCTCCCTGGGAGGACCCTCGTAATTTATGCTCTGCCCTAGAGCCGCTTTCCTGGTGGGATCCTTTCATGGCGTCTTCCCAGGACCTCCTGCCAGCTCCCATTGGGAGTTTTGGGTCCCCTGCACCCCAGTAGGTGCATACTTCTGCCCTCCCCAGCCCCAGCTCACACCCCCCAACATCCCCAAGCTGGTGAGTGAGGTGGAGGAGCTGAACATGTCCATCACAGCGCTGCGGGAGAAGCTTCTAGAAGGGGAGCAGTCCCTTTGCAACCTCGAGGACATCCACATGAGCCTGGAGAAGGACGTTACCGCCATGACCAACAGTCTCTTCATCGACCGCCAGAAGTGCATGGCCCATCGTACTTGCTACCCCACCATCCTGCAGCTGGCTGGCTACCAGTGAGCAGCGGCACGGTGCTTCCCCCCAATCCCCCAAATAAACAGTGCATTAGCTTTCTGCACAGTGTGTGTGTGTGCCCGGTGGGACCT